ACTCTGTCTCTAAAAAAGCAAAAAAGAGGGCGGGCACGGTGGCTCACGCCTGTAATTACAGGACTTTGGGAGGCTGAGGCAAGTGGATCGCCTGAGGTCAGGAGTTCGAGACCAGCCTGACCAACATGGTGAAACCCCGTCTCTACTAAAAATACAAAGAATTACCCGGGCGTGATGGCGCACGCCTATAATCCCAGCTACTCGGGAGGCTGAGACAGGAGAATCGCTTGAACCCTGGAGGCGGTGGTTGCAGTGAGCCGAGATCGTGCCATTGCACTCCAGCCTGGGTGACAGAGCGAGACTTCGTCTCAAAAAAAAAAAAAAAAAAGCAAAGAAAACAGGCTTGGTTCCTGCAGAGGCTTCTAGAGCCTGGAATGAAGAGGAGGAAAAGGGCTTCCCGGTGGGAGATTGACTTGGACCATCTCAAGAATAGGGAGGAAAGAACAAAGCCCAGTTCGAAACCCCGCCCCCGGTTCTCTGAGTTACTTCAGGGCTCGAGTTCGAGCCAGTACAACTGTTACGTCACCGGAATCCAGCCAATCGCAGACGACAGAAGGAGGGCGTTGTTTGGTCTTTCAGCACACCAATCGGCGTATAGTTACGGCAGAAACAAAGACGTCCTAGCCAATGACAGAGGCCGTACGGCGGAAGTATAGAAAAGGACTCTCTGGAACATGGCAACATTAATCTGACCACAAGCTGACTGGCAGGTGCTTTAACCACAAGGTGGGCATCCTAACGCGAGCGACCGTTTTGAGGCAGAAGCCCGATGGGGCCCGTGTCCGAGCTTAGGGAGGGGCCGGAGACGCAAACACAGGTCTCCCAGGAAGCAGGCGGCGTCACAGGTCGCTCTGCAGGCGCCCGCTGCAGCGGGCGGAGTCTGGCTGGAGAGAGGAGGCGGGCGTCCGGGAACGCCCGGAAGGGGCGAGGCCAGCGGCGGGGCGGGGCTTATGGAGATCGTGAGCTGGGCGTGAGGAGAAGGCCGGGTTGGGAGCTGCGAGGGGCCGGGTTTAGCGGGGTGGGCGTGGCCGTCGAGGTGGGGCTCGGCGGGTCCGAAGGAACCTGGGGCAGAGCTGGAAGAGGAAAGGTCTTGGGGGCCCTGGGCCTGGGTCTGCGGGAGCCCCATCTAGCGGGGTTCCAAGGCGGCGGCGGCATCAGTCGAGGCCCTGCTCCGGGAGCTCATCTTGTCCCCTTTCGCCCCTCACGCCCCCCAGCTCTGACTCCAGGCCCTGTCCCCTGAGCTCTGCCCTCGGATGTCCGACCGCCCAGAGCCTGCATGCGCCGTGGGGCGCCCCAGGACCAGGAGCTGGTGGGTCCGGGGCCCCCTGGGCGGGGGTCCCGGGGCGCCCCTCCTCCCTTGGGACCCGTTGTCCCGGTCCTGGTCTTTCCCCCGGATCTAGTATTCAGGGCGGACCAGCGGAGCGGACCCCGACAGCTGCTGACCCTCTATAACCCCACAGGAACTGCGCTTCGCTTCCGAGGTAAAGGGATCGGCGCCTCGTGGGGGCTGGTGAGGGCTTGTCTGTGTGTGTCTCTATCCCCCAGTCCTGTGCACAGCACCTGCCAAATACACGGTGTTTGACGCAGAGGGATATGTGAAGCCCCAGTCTTGCATTGACATGTGAGTGAGCTGGGAGGGTGGGGAGGCTTGTGCCCAATGGGCTTCTCTCCTACCTTGGGACCAGTGTGATTCGCCATGTGGCACCCATTCCCAGCCACTATGATGTCCAGGACCGCTTCCGCATTGAGCTGTCTGAGGAAGGAGCTGAGGGCCGAGTGGTGGGACGCAAGGACATTACCTCCATTCTGAGAGCCCCAGCGTACCCCCTTGAGCTTCAGGGACAGCCAGATCCAGCGCCTCGCCCAGGGCCTCCTGCTGGGACACCACCACCCACGGCCAGACACTTCCAGGAGCGTGAGTTGGGAGACTGGGATCTTGAGTTCTGTGGCTGCAGCATCTGATGAGTCTTGTTTCTCAGACCCCCGCCAGCAACTGGCCACCAGCTCCTTCCTCCTCTTCTTGCTGACGGGGATTGTGTCTGTGGCCTTCCTGCTGCTCCCACTCCCGGACGAACTCGGCAGCCAGCTGCCTCAAGTCCTGCACGTCTCCCTGGGACAAAAGTTGGTGGCCGCCTACGTCTTGGGTGAGGACAGTAGTGGCCAGGGACCCAGGCCCGCGACCCTATTCTTTCTTTGTCCCCCCTCCAGGCCTCCTCACCATGGTGTTCCTCCGGACCTGAGCTCCGTGCTCAACCCCCAGCCCACCCCACCCTCCCTGGGCAGGGTCTTGAGGCAGCCACTGTGATGCTCATACCTTACCTTGCCTCCTACCCTCTTCTCTTTCCTGCCTACTCCCCACTCCTCCCTGACAAAAAACACCCAGGGATTTGTACTCATTTTCCAAGTTGAATAAAATACATTTTTAAAATGATAATCAGAAATGTAGGGTACTTGCCCCTGTCTTCC